ATTGATAGGCGCGGACATGGACATGGATCGCGCGCACGCGCCGGGGACCGGCCTGGAGGAAGAGAGTAGCACGTGCATCCCCAGGCCGATTCCTAGAGGGTGAAACTGAGGACGACTGCGATCAGTGCAGACAGATTTCGCTAGTCCCAGCTCAGGGAGTCCTAGGTTAGGGACTACTAGAGGCGGGGACTATCTACTAGGGGAGGGGCCGGGCTCAGACTGGGACGGGCGGGACTCCAGTTGATAGGAGCAAGACATGACGAAACAATGACTGGGGGGCGGGGCATGGCGGGGATGTGGCCACACCCAGTGTCAGAATCTGCATAGCGAGTGGTCATGCCCTGTGGTCAGTCACCAAGCTGGAGTCTGAGCAGCGTGCTACTGTTTTGGGCCGTGGACAGGATCAGGGGCGGGGATTATCGGGAAAGTGACCAATGACAATACGAGAAGCTCAGCGGGACGTGGCCTCTGTTCACCCCGCGGCTGTCCCACGCCCTAGGCCGGATGAAGTACACAGGCGCTTGACTTGGGGGCGTGGCTAGAATTGGAGGCATAACCTAAAAGGGACTTGACCAATCTGAGACTGTATAAGGGATGAAGGGGCGAGGCCGTGCCTGGATCTACCCCTGACAGGCCACAGGTTCGGGGGGCGTGGTCAGGCTTGCTGTTTCGCGGAGTCCGGGCCAATCCTGGTGTTAGCTTCCAAGTAGGGAGGGGACAGTATCGAAGGTGTGACCAATCTTGTTTCCAGAGCCTGAGTTGCGCGAGCCGCCAAAGGATGTGGCCAGCCTGGGGGCGTGGCTGTCAAGATCTTGTCCAATCCTAGAGTGAGCCCAAACTCAGGGGCGGAGTTTCATGATCCCGGAACCGGTGGTAGTGTTTGGGTTTGAGGAGAGCACGACCCAGCCCTCTGGGGTGGGGTCTAGCGGGGTCAGCGACCAATCGCGCCGAGGTCTAGTGGGGCGGGGCCCTCCCGGGGGCGGGGCCTGTGCCAGTTCCGGGCCGCCTGGGGGCGTGGCCGGGCCTGTACAGCAGCCTGGGCCATGTCGGCGCCGCCGGCCCTGCAGATCCGGGAGGCAAACGCACACCTGGCAGCCGTGCACCGGCGCGCAGCGGAGCTGGAGGCGCGGCTGGACGCGGCGGAGCGCACGGTGCACGCCCAAGCCGAGCGCCTGGCCCTCCACGACCAGCAGCTGCGCGCCGCCCTAGACGAACTGGGTCGCGCCAAGGACCGGTGAGGCCCGGGGCCGGCCAGGTGGACTTCACTCTGTAATCACCTCCTCTTGCCTTCCTGCCAGTGAGATTGCCACACTCCAGGAGCAGCTGATGACCTCAGAAGCCACTGTCCACAGCCTGCAGGCCACCGTGCACCAGAGGGACGAGCTCATTAGGCAGTTGCAGCCCCGGGCTGAGCTGCTGCAGGACATCTGCCGCCGCCGGCCACCCCTGGCTGGGCTGCTGGATGCCCTGGCTGAGGCTGAGCGCCTGGGGCCCCTGCCGGCCAGTGACCCCGGCCACCCACCCCCCGGTGGGCCTGGTCCACCCCTTGACAACAGCACTGGGGAAGAGGCGGACAGGGACCACCTCCAGCCTGCAGTGTTTGGGACCACAGTGTGAGCCCGGAATGCAGATTACAGAATGGAGACAGAAAGCCACTGCTGTCAGTGTCCTTGGGAGTCACCAGCACCCTGCAGGGGGACCCTACGGCAGAGCCAAAGTCCTGTCTAAGCATCAGAACAGGCTGAACAGTCAAAAAGTTTTCAAATAGGCCCACAGGCCAGGTGCAGACGTTTAACCCAGACAGAAGTGTTCTTGTTTGTTTTTAAGCTTTGAATCAGTCACCCTTGCTAAAAACCTGGCAATGCAAACACAAAGATCTGGATTTCTGGCAAGACTTGGCCAAGCTTGCCTGGAGTTCAGGGCACCCTCTTTAGCCAGGGTGTGAGTTTCTGTTTTTTGTTTTTTTTTTTTTAAGACAGAGTCCCACTCTGTCGCCCTGGCTGGGGTGCAGTGGTGCGATTTTGGCTAACTGCAACCTCCGCCTCCCAGGTTCAAGCGATTCTCCTGTCTCATCCTTCAGAGTAGCTGGGATTACAGGCGCCCACCACCACACCCGGATATTTTATATTTTTGGTAGAGACCGGGGAGGGGAGGGGGTTTCACCATGTTGACCAGGCTGGTCTCAAACTCCTGACCTTAGGTGATCCACCCGCCTCGGCCTTCGAAAGTGCTGCAGTTATAGGTGTAAGCCACCGCGCCCGGCCCTAGCCTAGCTTTTGTAGCATGCAACTGTCTCCTTTTTATACGCCCTAAAGAATATATTTTTGAACTCCTTGTTTCTGCGCTGTCCTTCTTAGCCCAGGACATTCAGGGTGCTTTGCTTGTTGTCAAACCAGGGAAAGGAGAAAACTCCTGTGCCTTTCTGGGCCAGCCTGTCACCCTGGCCTGGTCGGCAGCCATTCCCCTACCTCCTCACTCAGGAACTGTCACACCAGGAACCGGCGAGGGGCACAGCCTGTTTCAGACCAGAAAGGTCGGAGGCCACCCACGGCCTTCAGGATGGCGCCCGCCTGCCTGCCTGGCAACAGTGACCCCTCAGTGCAGTAACAATGGGCCCATTTTCTCCTCTGGATGAACAAGGAGGGGGGTTGTTTGTACAAAGGAAAGGCAGGCTGGGGCCTGTCTGTGCTCAAGAATAAACCGGATGATTTCCTGGCCTGGGGGCAAGAGGGAGGCCCTCTGTGTTATTTGTGCCTCCTGGTAGGGTCCTGCTGGGCCAGGTAGAATCTAGGGAGTGTAGGCCAAGCACTCTCTACAGCGATTGCATCTAATCTTCGAGTTTCCCTGTAGACACAGGCTTTGTCCTCATTTTACAGCTGTGGAAAGTGAGGCCCAGGCCGGGCGCGGTGTCTCACGCCTGTAATCCCAGCACTTTGGGATGCGGGTGGATCACCTGAGGTCAGGAGTTCGAGACCACCCTGGCCAACATGGTGAAACCCCGTCTCTACTAAAAATACTAAAATTAGCCGGGCTTGGTGGCGGGTGCCTGTAATCCCAGCTACTGAACCCGGGAGGCGGAGGTTGCAGTGAGTGGAGATTGCACCACTGCACTCCAGCCTGGGAGACAGAGTGAGACTCAGTCTCAAAGAAAACAACAACAACAACAACAACAACAACAACAACAACAAACAGAGGCCCAGAGGTGTGAAGGGAACACACTCCGGGTCTGGAGGGCCAGGGCCACTTCCAATTCTGGGGGAAGTTATTGCTGAAATTCTGTTTTCTTTCTTTCTTTCTTTTTTTTTTAAAGAGACAAAGTCTCACTGTTGCCCAGGCTGGAGTGCAATGGTGTGATCACAA